TTGGACCCTTGTTAGTTTCGTAAGCTTGAGCCTGTTATTAAGCACCCTTGCACCGCTGTGTGCTCACATGCAAGATGAGGTGATCTGAGTGCACGCCTTGTAGACCTGGAAGTGTGAAGCAGAACCGTGGCTGTTACAGCTTAGCTTAGGTCCTGGTGCCTCTCAGCCTGGCCGTTACCTTCTGCTGCTGGCTTCAGAAACATTGGTCTCCCCGGGGGTCCCACTGGCCTTCCTTCTCACCTCTTTGCTAGTTCCCACCCTCATCTTGCCAATGTCACCTCCATGCCAATGTTTTCATTATTTTTTCCTACCTCTGCCACTATTCATTCACCCCTCAGCAGCTTTCACCGGAAATATTACAGCAGCCCCCTGACTGGTCTCTTTACTCCCAGCCTCTGTCCACTACACCGTGACCAAAGTTGTTTGTCTCAAGTTTAGCTAGCCTTTTATGTTACTCTTCTGTGCGTAAACACGAACTTTCATTCTCCTTGGCCAATGGCAGAAGTTTCTAATGTCTTCTTAGCCTCTCTCGAGGTATGAATCTGATAGACAAGCTGCTCTGCTTGGAGCTGGGGCAGGGGCCTGGATCCCCACCTGCATCTGCCCTTTCCCCAGCTCCAGGACCCCACCTGCACCTGCCGTCTCCCCATCTCCAGGACCCCACCTGTACCTGCCTTCCCCCCACCTCCAGGACCCCGCCTGCACCTGCCCTCTCCCCAGCTCCAGGACCCCCAACTCCAGGACCTTCACCTGCCCTCTCCCCAGCTCCAGGAACACTGGCATGTGGGAGGCATCTGGGGCTCCAGCGAGCACAGTGTAGAAGCCGGTAACTTGAGGAATAAAATTCAAGACTGTTGCAGTGGACAGATGGGGGCTTTTATTATCTGGCCTCAAATCCTTTCTTCAGTCTCATCTCCTGACTCAAAACTGCAGACCATTTCCCAGACATACTAAACATGTGGGGGTCACTGAGCCTTTGCTATCCTGCTTGGGTTGCCCTTTTTTTTTTTTTTTTTTTTTTTTGAAATAAGATCCAGCCCATCCACCAAGACCCAAGGCCTGGAGCATCTCCTTACCCTCAAGAAAGGACCTCTGGATGCATCTGGATTGGATCATGCGGATGCAGGTGGTAATGAGGATGGTGATGGTGGTGCTCCTGGTGATGGGTGTCATGGTGATGGTGGTGGTGCTGCTGGTAATGTTGTCATGGTGATGATGGTTGTCGTGATAATGGTGATCATTGTGATGGTAGTGGCGGTGGTGCTCATGATGGTGCTGCTGGTGATGGTGGTGATGATGGTTGTCATAATGATGGTGATAATGGTGATCATTGTGATGGTAGTGGCGGTGATGCTGCTGGTGATGGGGGTGCTCATGGTGATGGTGGTGCTCATGGTGTTGGTGGTGCTGCTGCTGGTGATGGTTGTCATGGTGATGGTGGTGATGAGGATGGTTGTCATAGTGATGGTGATAATGGTGATCATTGTGATGGTAGTGGTGGTGGTGCTGATGGTGATGGTGGTGCTGCTGCTGGTGATGGTTGTCATGGTGATGGTGATGAGGATGGTTGTCATAGTGTTGGTGATAATGGTGATCATGGTGATGGTAGTGGTGGTGGTGCTGATGGTGATGGTGGTGCTCATGGTGATGGTGGTGGTGCTGCTGGTGATGGTGGTGGTGATGGTGATCATTGTGATGGTAGTGGCGGTGGTGCCCATGGTGATGGTGATGGTGATGGTGTTGATAGCTACGGTGATAACATCAGTGGTGGTCATGGCAGCTGTCATTTACTGACCACCTCCTATGGTGAGTAAAAGTGTTTTCCATGTTGCTTTGCCATCACAACACATCCCTGTGAGGAAATATTATCTCCCATATTATCTCCACAGTGGAGGGAACAGAGACTAGAGTTGTTTTTCTTTTTTCTTCATTTTTTTTTTTCTTTTGAGAGATGGGTCTTGTTTTCTTGCCCAGGGTGGAGCTCGGTGATGCAATCATGGCTCAATGCAACTTCCAACTCCTGGGTTCCAGCGATCCTCCTGGTTCAGCCTCCCATAAGTGGGACTGCAAACGTGAGCCACCACACCCAGTTAATTTTTTTGTTAGAGACAGGGTCTCACTGTTGCCTAGGCTGGGCCTTGACTTCTTCATGTATCATGAGCTAGAGCTTGCAAGTGTTGGCCTTGCTACTTGGTGGCAAATCAGACCCTGTGAGTTGCAGTTTCCTCTTTAGTAAAATGGAGGTAGTGAAAGTCCTCTCTGTTCTGACAAGAGGTTCAGGTGTGCAACAGTAAAATTTTAATGAATAAATAGTGGGTGTGGAAGTTTGTAAATGATAAATTTACATTTATTTACAAACTGTAAATGATATTGCTGTTAGATTATGTTCTTAAAGACAAGATGCTTGTGTGTGTTTAAAGCAGGAGCAAAAAGTTTTCGAAGTCCTAGTCACTGAAGTCGATACCCCAGCAGTGAAGTTCCTTGTGTTCCTGGAGGATGCCCTGCTGACAACCCCCTGCAGAGTTAACAGGATAACAGAAAACCCACAGGGTTGCCAACATCACTTTTAAAGACCTTGACACTCAGGTAGCATTTTCCAGGGGCTAGTACCTCCTGTTGCTTTTGCAGAGTCTTTGTGACATCACTTGATAGGTCTGACAAATCTCAGGTCAGGCCCAGGGTGCCGTCCGTTCCTCTTCTGCAGGGCTTGTAGTTGTGTTGGCCACCAGCGGGAAATGCCGAGGTTCTGGAAGGAAATAACAGGAATAGAAAACAGTCCTAATGTGACTTTTCTTGAAAAATAAAGCTTTCCATGAAATAACAGGATAAGCAGTCCTATCACCTTACAAATTAAATTAATAACTTACAGAGCAGGATTGAAATACAAATAAGCATGTATGTCACGCACTTTCATTCTCATGCTGAGCAGGTGTTTAACTCTCAGATGTGCCTCCAGCTACGGCATTGCCAGGCTTTGCACAGGGGCCCTCAGAGCCAGCCCCTTGACTGCACCTGAATCCCCGAGCTCTGTTCACCTGCGGAAGCCTGGTGCCTCCCCATACCTGGGGAATCCACCACTGGGTCCAGGAGTCTGTGTGTAACATGCTTCCCACAAGATTCGGGATCCCCTGAAGTTTGAGAACCAAGGCTCTGGGTAAGGTTAACCTTTTCCCTGGCCACCTGACCAGATGGAAAGATGTGAAGGTCATGCTTCTTCAGCTCTTACTGGCCCTTTTGTGGTGGTGATGATGATGATGATGGTGGTGGTGGTGGTGGTGATGGTGATGATGATGGTGGTGGTAATGAGGGTGGTGATGGTGATGGTGGTGGTGATGATGGTGGTAGTGGTGGTGATGATGGTGGTTGTGATGGTGATGATGGTGGTGATGGTGGTGATGATGATGGTGATCATGATGATGGTGATGGTGGTTATGGTGGTGATGATGGTGATGATGATGGTGATGGTGGTGGTGATGGTGATGATGATGATAGTGATGATGGTGGTGATGATGCCAATGATGATGGCGGTGGCTGTCATGCCTTGCTAACCTCTGGGAAAGATTGAGGACATCGGCATGTCGGAAAGGGGCCCAGCTCCAGTTCCTCAGAGTACATGCCTTGAATACTTGGGCATGGAATCTCCCCAAACTTCCCTTTTCCCACCTGCAAAATGGAAATAATATCTGTATCAGCTATAAAGGCTTATGCAAATATTAGTGGTTTTATTATAATTCAGAGGACTACCCTGGAGTTTAATCCTCTGAGTAAAAAGCAGGAAGTAAAAACTGTAGCAGTTTGTAAACAGTCTGTGATGTTAGATTGTTTCCATTTAACATTTTATGTGATTGGTGTTTAGACATTTCTCTTCATCTGCATTGGTTTTTCTTAGGGTAGATTTTCAAACTTATGTCTTTTAAAATACTTTTAAAAAATACAAAAAGTACAGAAGATGATGTGCTAAGCCTCCCTCGCCTGCCCTTTGGTGTGGTGTTTGCGACGGCCCAGGGCCCAGCTCTTCCAGGCTTGTCTGCTGATGCCCACAGGGACCCCTCCCTGCAGTCTTTGTTCCGGTTTCCTCAGGGCCTTTGCCACTAGTGGGGGTTCATGCTGAAGCCTCTGCCTGAGGTAGTGAGTTCCCCTGGGCCAAGTGGCTAGGGACAGCTGGACCTCCCTAAGAGCCACCAGCGGCAGCAAACATGCCAACATGTCTGCAGGTCAATGGGTGAGAAGCAAGAGGAGCCCAACTCGCTTTCCCGTTTTAGGTCATTCACTAGATTTCCCCCGGTTTTGCCTTTTTTTTTTTTTTTTTTTGAGACAGAGTCTCGCTCTGTCGCCCAGGCTGGAGTGCAGTGGCATGATCTCGGCTCACTGTAACCTCCGCCTCCTGGGTTCAAGCAATTCTCCTGCTTCAGCTTCCTGAGTAGCTGGGATTACAGGCGCCTGCCACCATGCCCGGCTAATTTTTGAATTTTTAGTGGAGACAGGGTTGGTCCGGCTGGTCTCAAACTCCTAACCTGAAGTGATTCTCCCACCTCGGTCTCCCAAAGTGCTGGGATTACAGGCATGAGCCACCGCGCCCGGCCCCTTGCATACATCTTGGTCCAAATCAGATTCTGTCTTGGGGAGCATCATTTCATAATCTCTGCTGGCTTTGAACTTGTCACAGTTCAGACGTCTTCCTTCTTCTGGCTCCTCCTGGTAGCCCCAGGTGCCTCCTTCCTGACAGAGCCTGCTGCTCCCGTAATACACACTCACCCCTAATGAGCTACTTAAAAATAATCAATGATTTCCAGATAAAAATCACCATTAATTTTAAATGCCCTCTGTAAACCTTGTTACAAATAATTGCCAGAAACACACAAAGTCTGAAATTAATTAAAATCGACAGCCTCATTTGACGGGAGTTGAGCTTCTGGCTTCTTGGTTATGTGCGTCTCTTGCTTGGGCAGAAGCAGTGGCTGCGAGATGTGAGCCCATGGGGGAGTTTGCTTAGGACCCGCCGAGCACTTGGGCCTGTGGAGGAGTGGGGAGGACACGGGCTTAGAGTCCTGCAGACTTGGCTGGCTGGCCTGTGCCCTCTTAGGGTAATCGGATGACTTTCCGAGCCCCAGGTTTCTCATCTGTGGAAGGGTTTGGTAGTGCCAGCTCCCCAGGGTTGCACGTAGGTGATGGCAAGGGTGTGCCTGCCCCAAGTGGATGCTCAGTCATGATCTTGTCGTCTTTCCTCTTCTCTCTCCCTGCCCCAGATCAGCCTTTGCAAAGTACTCATACTGGGTCATTCACTCACTCATTCACTCCTGCAGTGAGATACACAGAAGCTGATAGGCAGCAGAGGCGGCAGGGACACCGGGTTCCCCTCATCTGAAAAAAAAACACTGAGGCTGAGAATGGAGAAGTGACTTAGTCTGGGCCAGTCCTGGCAGAACCAGGAGAGAACCTGTGTGCCATGACCCCCTAGCCCAGCGCTGTTTCCACCGCCACACCCCCGTTCCCTCGGGGCTGGTGGGTGATGGGGAAACCGCATTTGCCAAGGCAACGGGAGGCAGCCGAGGGCTGGGGCTGGGAAGTCCTGCAACCCCCTGGCCCTAGGGTGGCACGAGCCCCTTTCTCAGCAGTGGGGTACGTGTGCAGGCACCAGCCAGTTCTTCAGCTGGGTTGCCATAGTAACTGGATACACTTTTGTTACCTTCTTTTCATGGTCAACCTTTTGTCAGTTTCCATTCCAGAACTCTGAGAGTCATCCCAGCGTGTCCTTGAGCAGAACACCTGCGTGCCGCTGTAGCTTGTCACATTTCTTTGTTGGTCCCCGTGTAGCTGTTGTTAAGGGGCACAGAAAAGCCAGTGTCCCCTCCCTCCCCTCCTTTCTGAGAGAGCACAGGTGAAGGGCTTGTCCAGCCAGGAACGAATTCTCAGGTCCACTCTTCACTGATGCACAAATGCTAGGCAGTCACTTAGCATCTCTGAGTCTTGGTTTCCTCATCTGCAGAATCAGGAAAGTCACATTTCCCTGATCATTAGCCTGTTCATTGAGCCAGGGCTTCCTGAGCACCTGCTGCCTGCCAGGCCTTGGGTGAGGTGCTGGGTTCATGACAGCACAGGGTCCCCACCTTCAAGACCATAGCCAGATCTGCAGACAGATCAGTAAACTCCAACTTGGTGAGTGAGGCGGGGAGTGCAGAGGTCTGAGGGGGTCACGAGAAGGAGCTACCAGCCCAGCCAGGGGCTGCTGGAGACAGTATCCGAGGAGGGTAGAGATGACACAGGGAAAGTGTTGAACAGATCATGCCGCTCAGTTAGGGCAGTTTCTTGCCTCCTCCTCCCTCTCCCTCCCAGTCTCTAGGTCTCTCCTCTCCTCCCCTCTGTCTCCCTCTTTCTCCAACCTGATGGGAAGCTTTGGACATAAAGGCCGTTTCCTCATCAGACTTCTTCTATGCCTTTGGTCCCAGAGACACGGCAACCCCCACGCCCTACCCTAAGTCTCTGCAGACAGCAGCTCCGGAGAAGAGAACAAAGCTTGGGACTTATTTATTTCCCGTTTTGCAGAAATGTTTATTTGAAAGCAGCACAGCAAGGTGGAATGGTTTGATTTGATTAGCAAGTCTAAATGTATTAGCAGCAAGACAGAAACGATATTACAATTAGCAGTAATTAGCTGTGTGATGACTCTGGGCGGCAGTGCTGGGTGACAGATGCTGCTTCCTGGTCCCGGGTTAGACGGAGAGGGCATGTTACCCTTGTGAAGGGGCTCGGCTTCCTGGGGCGGGCAGAGGACCCTGGCCTTGTTTTCAAGGCTGAGTGACAGCTAATTGTCCCTTGGAAGAGACACAGGTGTCAGCACCCACTTGTGTTGTGTGGAAAGTGACTTTGCGGTCTTGGGGGAGGCAGTGGCTTGACTTGTATGGATTTGGAAGCTTCGCAGCTGCCCTGAATTTGCCTCTGATGGCAGTGGCTTCCTTCGTACCACTCATCCCTTTTCCAATCTTTATCACACACAGCTCCTCCAGACCCCCTTCACTGGGTTTTACTTATGGGCTGGCTCTGTCCCTGAGATGTGGCCTGTGCTGCATCCCTGGGCCTCCAAGGTCTGCAGTGTGGACGCCCTGTGTGGTGATGCCCGGTAACCCTGCAGGGTGCTGGACATACACTCAGGAGACTCTGGGAACCGTGTGTCCACATCGCTACATGTTACCTACTTCAGCGTGGGTGAGCAGTGACTGCAAGCCAGTCTGAGGTGTAGATAGAGACACCTGAGACCCTGAACCTGTCCTCCAGGAGTCCAGATCTTCCACTGGGGGCCAGACATGCTGACATCCTGCAGAAAGAAACCAGTGCTCCTTTTGGAGTGGTGAAAATGTCCTGGAACTTGGCAGGGGTGGTGGTTGCACAGCTTCGCAAATGGAGTAAATGCAGTGGCCTCGTAGGCTTTGAAATGGTTACTTCTTCTTTCCTTTTTTTTTTTTTTTTTTTTTTTTTTTTGAGACGAAGTCTTGCTCTGTTGCCCAGGCTGGAGTGCAGTGGCGTGATCTTAGCTCACTGTAGCCTCTGTCTCCCGGGTTCAAGCGATTCTCCTGCCTCAGCCTCCCGAGTAGCTGGGACTACAGGCACCCGCCATGATGCCTGGCTAAATTTTGAATTTTTAGTAGAGACCGGGTTTCACCATGTCGGCCAGACTGGTCTTGAACTCCTGACCTCAAATGATCCCCCTGCCTCAGCCTCCCAAAGTGCTAGGATTACAGAAGTGAAATGGTTACTTTTATATTATGTCAATGGTTTTACCTCAATGAACAAAAACAAGCAAGACAACAAGACATTTTGAAAGCCCAAACACCATAAACTGGGCACAGCTTAAAGTGTCTGAGCACACACAGCCGGTAAATGGAGATAGTCATGGACACCAAGTCTCCCTCTGAGCAGGGAAGGAGCTGGAGGAGCCAAGAGGGGAGAGGCACAGCTGCCACGGCGCTGGGCACGTCACAGGCCAGAGTTGGAGAAGGCTGGGGAGGACACTGGGCAGACATGAGACAACCTTTCCTTTCTGCCACTGGCTGCCCTCCAGGGGCTGCAGGAAGGGGTCAGGGTCTGCCTTCCTATGGCTGGGAGGGGGCTGGCAGTCCTGCAGCCCCGCCTGTCCTTAAGACTGCCTCCTGAGTGCCCTTGCACGACCTCGGGTGCCTGTCAGAGACCACGACAGCCTCTGGAGTGTTGGCTGCTCTTTCCCTGGTGTCACACGTGAACTTGGCCTTGGCCACTGTGTTCATCAGGCCGCCAATACCAAAGGACCAGGGCTGCTCAGAGAGGCAGCCCCCAGATGGCACCTCCTCCCTGTACCCCACTGCCCCCAAGCCAGCAGGAGGATCCTCCACACTCTAGATCTCTGCCAAGCACTGTGGGTGCAGGAGAGAATGAACCAGATGTGGTCTACCCTTAGGGGGCTGCAGCTGGAGCTGCCTGAGCCACGTGGCAGCGAGGTCTAGGGGTGCTGGAAAGGGACAAAGCTGGAAGAAATGTTTTCTGAGCCCAAAGTGCAGTTTCATTGCAGGGGGTGGTTGTTACTGGGGGTGAGGCTGTGAACTGGGAAGATGCCCTGTCCTGCGTTTTCTCCCCGGGGCCAGTGGGCCTGCCTCACCTGGGATCTCCAGATGCAGCAGCTGCACGCAGAGTCTACACAGCAGTGGCCACCTGGTTCCCCTGTGGACACATCCTTTGTTCCTCAGAATGAAACCATCTTGTCAACAGCCTTCGCCTATGGGAGCCAGGAGATTGGTTAGCTCCTACGGGAGCCAGGAGATTGGGCAGGTGTAGTAGAAGAGGAAAAAAGGGCGGTCATTCTACAATTGGGAGGATGCCTTACCCGAATCAGAGAAATGCTGATGAAAACCACAGGGAGGCTGGGCGTGGTGGCTCACGCCTGTAATCCCAGCACTTTGGGAGACCGAGGCGGGTGGATCACTTGAGGTCAGGAGTTTGAGACCAGCCTGACCAACATGGAGAAACCCTGTCTCTATGAAAATACAAAAATTAGCCAGGTGTGGTGGCGCATGCTTATAGTCCCAGCTACTTAGGAGGTTGAAGCAGGAGAATCGCTTGAACCCGGGAAGCGGAGGTGGCAGTGAGCCTAGATCGCGCCACTGCACTCCAGCCTGGGCATCGCAGGGAGTCTCCATCTCAAAAAACAAACAAAACAAACAAAAACAAAATCACAGGGAGAGTCCTTTTTGTTTCTTCCAGACGAATACCAACACTGAAGGAGAATGATGACGGTGTTGGGGGCTCCTGGGTGTGAGGAGTGCTGCTGGGTGGGAAGTGGGAGAATTTGGAAAACAATTCGGAAACATCTAGTAAAGATGAGGGGAGATGTACATCTCCTGCAAACCGGAGATCCCACTTGTAGGTATTTCCCATAGAGAAATTATTACACACGTGTCCTGGGAGGCCTGAAAATCCTAGCAGCCAAAATGAAATACAACAGAATGTGGCCACCACTGATGGATAATGGATAAATATGCACATGTATGCACTGTGTCTACAGCAAGGAAAAGGAATGAGTGAGGCCACGTGCAACAACCTTGACTCTTGGGAGCTTGGAGTTGAAGTTTTCTTCAAAAAGTTGCAGAAGAAAACTTCATATGATTTCATTTAATTAAAGTTCAAAACATGCAGGCCAGGTGCAGTGGCTCACACCTGTAATCACACACTTTGGGAGGCCATGGTGGGAGGATTACTTGAGGCCAGGAGTTCGAGATCAGCCTGGGCAACATGGTAAAACTCCATCTCTACAAAAAAAAAAAAAAATGAAAAATGAGCTGGGTGTGGTGGCATGCACCTGTAGCCCCAGCTACTCTAGAGGCTGAGGTGAGAAGATCGCCTGAGCCCAGGAGGTTGAGGCTGCAGTGAGCCATGATTATGCCACTGCACTCCAGCCTGGGTGACAGAGCAAGATCCCATCCCAAAAAACAAGCGATATCCTTTTTTTTTTTTTTGAGACACAGTCTCGCTCTGTCACCCAGGTTGGAGTGTAGAGGTATGATCGCATCTCACTGCAACCTCCGCCTCTCAGGTTCAAGTGATTCTCCTGCCTCAGCCTCCCAAGTAGCTGGGCTTACAGGCGCACACAACCACACCTGGCTAATTTTTGTATTTTTAGTAAAGATGGGGTTTCACCATGTTGGCCAGGCTGGTCTCAAACTCCTGACCTCTGGTGATCTGCCCACCTCGGCCTCCCAAAGTGCTGGGATTACAGGTGTGAGCCACCACCGTGCCTGGCCTGATACACTTTTTGATATACATATGTGGTAAACTATTAAAAAAAAAGTCTGGGAATGAAAAATACAAAATAGTAGTAGTTACCTGTAGCGAGTGGAGGATTTCAAAGTGAATATTTATTTTATTTTTTCCTTTCTTCGTTTTTTTCTTTCTTTTCTTTTTGAGACAGGGTGTCATTCTGTCATCCAGGCTGGAGTGCAGTGACATGATCACAGCTCACTGCAGCCTCACCCTCTCGGGCCCAGGTCAGCCTCCCTAGTATTAATAGCAGGGACTACAGGAGTGTGCCACCTTTTTTGCATCTTTTGTAGACACAGGGTTTTGCCATGTTGCCCAGGCTGGTCTTGAACTGCTGGGCTCAAGCGGTCCTCACACCTGGGCCTCCTAAAGTGCTGGGACTGCATTGTGAGCCCCCGCCCGGCCCTGGCCACTTTCTTAACCCGAGTGCTATGTACATGGATGCTTCTGGTATTATTCTTCAAATGTTACACGTTTTAGAACCTTTAATCTCTCTTCAGTACTTAATAAAACATCTGTATGTTTTTAAATGGGCCTGTAGGTGTGGGGCTTCCTGCCTCAAATGTGAAATTCTGTGCTTTAGTACAGGCAGATGGGTCTGGGCTGTCCTTGGACATACAAGGACCTCCAGGGACAGGACACTTCCAGCTCCCCAGAGGCTGCAACTTGTATAACTTGCAGAAACAAGACGGAACAGTCAAAAGTGCATGAAACCAACTGTGTAAATTGTGAAATGTGAATTGTAATTTTGCTTTTTTCCTTCTAAAATGGCATGAAGTCCACATTTTAAAAGTTTGGATAGGGAAAGATTGGTCAATGGGTACAAAGTTACAGTTAGGTGGGAGGAATAGTTCTGGTGTTCCATTGCACAGCAGGGTGACTGTTGTGCTAACAATATGGTATTATGTATCTTAAGACAGTGTGAAGAGAGGATTTTGAGTGTTCTCACCACAAAGAAATAATAAATGTATGAGGCGATGGATATGCTAAATACCTTGATTTGATGATTACACAATATGTACATGCATCAAAATATCCTACTGTACCCCATGAATATGTAGTTATGTGTCAATTAAAAACAAAATGTTTTCTTGAGACAGGGTCTTGCTCTGTCGCCCAGGCTAGAGTGCAGTGGCGCAATCATGACCCACTGCAGCCTCAGCCTCCTGGGCTCGGGTGATCCTCCCACCTCAGCCTCCTGAGTAGCTGGGACTACAGGTGTGCACCACCATGCCAGGCCAAATTTTTTGAATTTTTTTGTAGAGATGAGGTTTCGCCATGTTGCCCAGGCTGGTCTCGAACTCTTGAACTCAAGCAATCCGTCTGCCTTGGCCTCCCAAAATGCTGGGAATTACAGGCGTGAGCCACTGTGCCCAACCCAAAATTTTTAAAATAGGTTTTCTTTTTAACCAAGGTAAATTCTGGAAATGAAGCAAAACTGACCAGCGCCCTCTCCTGGGCGAGTTGGAAGTGGAGCCCTGGGTGGGAGGACCCGCTGGCCCCAAGAGCCCTGCTGGTTCAGCACCACGGACAGCACTCAGGGCAGCCTCTTTACTGGGCGTGGCCGTGGGCTTCCCTCGCTGATTTGGCCGCAGCTTTGGGGAGGAAGGTGGCAGGAGCCTGGGTTCCCTCCTGCCTTCCTCGTAGGCTGAGATGAGCTGGAAGAAGCTCATGCCACAGTGCGCAGCATAGCTCGGTGTTCTGTAAATGCTTAGAAAACCCTCTCTGCTGTCAGGGCAGGAGGGCGCCCAGTGATGAGACCTGCTTGCGACTCATGAGGGGACTCCATGTGCAGTACCGATGTCACCAGGCCTAGAGGGACGCCTGCTCTCCATACACTTTCTAGGCTGGCTGGAGGGAGGGGAGGGACAGGGGCCTCTTATGGCTCTGTGAGACACCCACCCAAAGGCGCTTCCTGCTCCGGAAGGAACAGTGTCACGGTGGCCAGAGGGGGAGTCCAAGGCCAGGCAGGTGCTGGTCACTCCTTGGGCTCATCCCAGGCGTGGGGCTGGCTGAGGGAGCTGAAGTGTCTCAGCCAGGAGCTTGGACCCTTGATTCTGCTTCCCTGGAGAAAAGGTGGGTTTGATGGAGAAGGGGTGAGAGGAGGATGGTGATGGGGGCTTCAGGAAGATTCTCTGCTCTCTTCCCTCAGCCAAGGGTGCAGATTGGGGAGCAGGTGGAGAGAGAGGAGAAGGTGGGGTCAGCGTCCAGGACAGGCTGTGGCTCCATGCTGGAGGAGAGACAGAGACCGACAGGAGGATGTCTGAGGATTCTTTCAGCTTTGAATTGTAGGATGTTTGTTTCTCATCACAACACCCATGTGTTAATTCACATTTCATTTTGATCTGCTTGTTCAATGATTGGGTACTGAGTGGTATTAATATGATCAGAATTTTCAATAACAGAGAATATTACGCTATTCATTGAAACAAATTGGTTGGCATCTATATCTCCATATACCACCCTGGTCTTATTAGATCTAAATCATATTCACGCTCAGCGCTCTGATTTGAACTGTAAACCCAGCATGGGAGGCGGGATACCTGCTGTTTGAAGAGCTCTCTTTCTCCTCCAATTTCTGGTCTGATTGGACACACACTGTATAGCACCAGGCTGCATCTATGAGCAGGTCAGGTGGTGACGAGGGCCCGGAAGTGACCCGCTGTGGTCACAGTGGATTTGCCTAGTGTTAAAACTCAATGTAAGCTGCACGGATGTAGGACTTTGTGCAGGGTGGTACCAACACATGTGGGTATGTCGGCTGTTTGGGTGAAAATGTAAGCATGTGTCATGTCAGGGTGTGTTTGTGCAGACCTCTGTGTCCTTAAGCATATGCATTTTTTTTTTTTTTTTTAAGACAGGGTCTCTGTCGCCCAGGCTGGAGTGCAGTGGTGCGATCATGGCTCACTGCAGTCTCAACCTCCTGGCCTCAAGTGACCCTCCTGCCTCAGCCTCCCGAGTAGCTGGGACTACAGGCATCCGCCACCATGCCCAGCTGATTTTTATATTTTAGTAGAGACAGGGTTTCGCCATGTTGGTCAGGCTGGTCTCGAACTCCTGGCCCTCAAGTGATCCACCTGCCTCGGCCTCCCAAAGTGTTGGGATTACAGACGTGAGCCACCGCACCTGGCCGCATATGCACGTTTACAGCATCACACACAAACACTCCAGGCAGAGAATGGAACTGATAGTCACGCCTGTCTGCTGTGGCCTCAGCCCAAAGCTTTTAGTACTTCTGAGCAAGGAGGAGTGTCAGCCTGGCCAGGGTGTCTCACTGGTGTCCAAAAACTACGCCCCTAGTGTTGTTTCTGCTAATTCTGCCTACATTGTCCTTACCTGCCTCCTCTTCTGGCTTATTCCTGCTAATTTGTTAAGAATTGACTTGGCACCACCTCCTCCAAGAAGTCTTCCCTGACTTCCCAGTGCTGGGCTAGGTCTTGTTCAGCTAGTTGCATAGCTTCTGGGGACAAGAGCCACACTTTCCTCTCCCATGGCGACCCCACCCTTACACTGTCTTGAGAAAGCTGGGAATACAGTGGGTACTCTGTATATGTTAGTTGTGTTTCAGAATGGTTCCTTTTCCCCTCACCCCAGTCAAGCACAGTGGGATTTTTCTCCAGTATTCACTTGGAGACCCTGGTGGGGTTTCTGAAGGTAAGCCTTATAAAAGTGTGCCCCCCACCCCACGCTGAGCCCCTAGGTTTTAAGTCTTGAGGTAGCCCCCACTCAGCTTGAGCAGTTCGCTGAAGTTGCCTTTTTGTTCCTCCCAGTTCCTGGCTCCAGCAGCCTGTCCTCACTGTGAGCTGTGGTTCTCTGTCTCCGCCTGTCTCTTTAGTTTTAGGGTTGGCTGTTTGTCCTGTAACCTCAATTTTCTGAGGATTCTAAGAAAAGTCACTGATTTTCAGTTTGCTTAACTTTTTTCTGGTTTCAGGGGTGGGAGCTGACATCTGCCAATCTGGAAGTTGATGTGCATAGGTTGAGTGCACTTGAATCTTCTCTTTGCTTCTTTGGCGGACCCAGGGTCCAGGGACAGGGAGGGGACAGGGTGGAGACCAGCAGACCCCGTTTTCTCTGACTGGGGCCTGAGGACCTGAAGGGAATGCAGCCCCTCGGGGACTTCTGTATTAAACACAGACACACAGACTCCACCGGGCTGTGATGACTGGGGGTGGGGAGTCAGTCATAGTGTTTGCACTTAATTCTGACAACAAAGCTGAGGGTCATCAGAGCCCGGAGTGGGAGTTTGTTAAAGTGACAGTCACCTGGTGTCATTCTCACAGCTGAGGACCTCCTGCATGGCGGGGAGGGTGTGCCTCCTCATCTCTGAGCGCCCTGCCTGCCAACCTCCCTCCCCCGCCCCTACTTCCTTGGCCTACTTGGGCCTTGGCACCAGGCCTGTGCCAGGGCCCAAGTTGTCTGGCAGCAAAGACACAGTCCCTGTCTGTAGGGGGACGGACACACAGCTCCTTTGCACACAGCTTTGGGACAGGGAGAGGGGCAGAATCCTATTTGTCCTAGGAGAAGCTCAGCTCCACCTGGGTGGGACATGCAGCAGGTGCTCAGTGTTTGTTGACTGACTGAGTGAGGGCTTTCAAGGACCCACACGATGTCCGCTTCTGCCCAGAGCACCCTGAGCCGACGTACATGAGGAGTTTCCACTGAGGAGCCATGTCAGGGCGTGCAGTGTGGGCCTGGAGAGCCAGCACCGGCTTCCTGGTTCCACTGAGCAGCCGCGTCCGCCAACACTCGGTTTCCGGCTTCCTCATTGCACTGAGCAGCCGCGTCTGCCAACACTCGGTTTTCGGCTTCCTCGTTCCACTGAGCAGCAGCGTCCGCCAACACTTGGTTTCAAGCTTCTTTGGCTTTTCAGGTTTTTTCCCCTCTTAACAAAATGATGAAAATGCACAACAGGCCGAAATGCCCAAATCCGTCACTCATGATACATTTTACCAAAGTCAAAAGAAAAAAGAAACGTCCTCCTTAATCACCTTTCATATTTTCATTAGCAACATCAAAGCGATCAGGTCTGGGAAAGCCCATCTGAGTCATGTCTCTGGTAAGAAGTTGATGAAGAATACAAAGGAACTTGAATTTCAAAGCCAAGCCTTTATCTCTCATTCATGTTTTCTACTGTGAGGGCTCCCCCAAGACCCAGCCCTGTCATTCATTAGGGGAGGGCCTGCAGGTCTGAGCAGACACAGTGTTGCCCACCCTAAAGCATTCAGTGCAGCCGGTATGGGTGACCCTGTCCTGAGCCCACTGGAACCCTCATCTCTCCCCCCAACTGCAACCCAGGGATAGGAGTTGCTTAACCTCCCTGAGCCTGTTTTCTTATGTGTTTATTAGCAGCTGTGGGGCGCCTGCTTCATGCCTTACTTTGTGCTGGACCAGGTGGTATGCAAGGAACGACAGACATGTCCGTAAGGAGCTTGAGGCTGAGCTTGGGAGACAGACGCAGCAAGTGCGGGAGGGGTCAGTGCAAAGCCATGTCAGGGCATGCAGTGACCCAGAGGAGAGATTGGCTCTACCAGGCACACCCACGAGGGCTCCCTGGAGGTGGAGGCACAGTGTGTTTTGATGGCTTGTGGGAGGGCTAAGTTTTCTGGGAAGGGAGAGAGAGAGCCGCCCAAGGGCCAGGCCCTGTTGTCTCAGCAGCCCCAAGGCACTGGAAGCCCTGGAGTGGATGGTGGTGTTGGGGAATTCAGGCTTCTGCAGGTACCCGGGAGAGCAAAGGGTGGACACAGTGGAAATTGGTCCCAAGTCACCCAAAGTCCAAGAGTGGAAAGTGGAGACCCCTTCTCAGTATCTCCCCAACTCTGTGTGCGGTACAGGTGGTCTCGGATGCACTCCTTCTGCTGCCTACCCCGAATGGCCCTGAGGAGGGCTGTTTACCAGGCACCAATGCTTTATCATCTGAAAAACACATGGCAGAAAGAATTCAAGGGAGGACGGAGAAAACCCAAAGATACCTTGTCAGGTGAGAGGAGGGCTTCAGAGTCACTCACGCCAAACAGGCTTCATAGCCACGCCAGGGGCCCATGATGGTGATCTACAGGGTCCAGCCGTGAGTGAGGAGCCCTGTGGTTGAAAAACACAGGGTGTGGGTGGATTAGAACTCCTTCCAAAACACAGATTATTGAGCCTTTCCTCCCAGGGTTTTAGATTTAATCACTCTTGGGTGGGCCTGAGAATTTGCATTTTGAGGCGAGTCCTCATGCTCTGCTGGTACTGCTGGAATGGCCACCACACCTTGAGCACCGCTGGGTTGGAGGAGGAGTGCTGACGGAGTGCTAAGCTGATCTCATCCTGGCCAGACCTTAGGAGGTGAGTGGTTTCATTTTACAGATGAAGAAATAGAGGCAAAACAGACGAAGAGCCACCCCCCATTTTCTGCTAGTCAGAATGTAATCAGCATGCAGATTGAAGGAAGTCTTAGACTGTGTCCCTCGCCACTTGTCCCCCAAATCTTTCCTGGCTGTATAGTCTCCAAAGAGCTTAGAGTTAAATTTGGGGCAAAGAGGGAACCCTGAGAAGTGAGGCTGGAGGGGGCAGGACCATGGTTCTCTGTGGCTGGACTGGATGAGCAGTGCTAGAGCAGTTCGGCGAGCTTTGACCACACGGACCCACCTTGACCCTGAACCCAGGTTTCTAAGGAGGGCCGAGAATTGGCCTAGGAATTGCTGCTGTTGAAGGTAGGCAGGTGTGGGGAGGGTCATGCTGGCCTTGGTACCACTGCTGAGGTGGTTAAGGGGAGACCCTGGGGAGCCACTGGTGGCTCTGTAGCAGCAGACCTAGAGGGGTGGGCATGGGGCTGCCGCCTGGCACACCCAGCCCTACCAGGTCCCACCCTCCCCTGGCACAGGTGCTGCCTTTGGTGGTGCAGCTGTGCTTGACCAGCATCTGCCCAGTGGCTTTGCAGAATGAACTAGGAATTCCTGGAATCTCGAGCCTATAAAAATAGTGTGCAGAAAAGATTCCCCCCTGCCCTTCTGTGCAGAGCAGGTCACATGGCATGGCCAGCCTGGCTTCAAGGGATGGGGAATATGCCTCCCTTCAGGACGCTTTTAATCTTTCTTCCTAGTGGAAAGCTTACTGGCCTGGGATCGAGGCAGGAGTGCCATGCATCTCCGATAAGCCAGCTCTGTGGCCTTGGGCTGGCCGCACAGCCTCCCTGGGCTCTGGCTTCCCCGAGTGCCAGTGCTAGCGTGGAGCTGTGATCTTGGTTGACCACCTGTAGAGTTGACCACCTGTAGTTTCATGAAGTGGCTGCGCTGCTGGAGGATGTGATGATGATAGAGTCAAGAGCTTGAAGGTTGTCCAGAGCGCATGGAAAAACGAGACAGTGTTCAAATCTCAGCCCTTAGTAGCTGGATGTCCTTGGGCCAGTTACTTAACCTCTCTGTTCCTCCATTTCCTCATCTGTAAAATGGGACACTATAGGCCCTTATAGAATAGTGGCAAGGATCAGGTGAGATAGCGGAAAGTCTACACTCAGCCATGCATGTCATATGCTGAGCCAGCTGGGCCCCCAGGCTTTCACGCACCTCATCTGCAATCCTCAAATGGCTCCATTTTTCTTTTTCTTTTTCTTTTTTTTTGAGACTGAGTCTCGCTGTATGACCCAGGCTGGAGTGCAGTGGCGTGATCTCAGCTCACTGTAACCTCTACCTCCCAGGTTCAAGTGATTCTCATCCCTCAGCCTCCCGAGTAGCTGGGATTACAGGTGCCCACCACCACGCCTGGCTAATTTTTGTATTTTTAGTAGAGACGGAGTTTCACCATGTTGGCCAGGCTGGTCTTGGGCTCCTGACCTCAAGTGATCCGCCCGCCTTGGCCTCCCAAAGTGCTGGAATTATAGGTGCGAGCCACCGTGCCCGGCCGGCTCCATTTTTCAGTTGCAGAAATGGAGGCCTAGGAGTTGAACCCCACACCCTCCTGACTCCACAGCTCAAGCGCCTTTCCAGGCCTCAGTCTAAGAGCTTGAGGGTGGAAGAACGAGGCAGCTTGCAGCAGCTGGCTTTGGGGTGTCCTTTGTGATGAAAACACCCCTCCTTTTAGGGAGCTCCTGCAAACTGATGCCAGCAGGGCCAGGCGAGCATGGATCACGTGGACACGGAGGCCCTTTGTCCTGCTTCGTCCGTCCAACCCTATGCCAGTGAGCTCCACGAAGCAGTGACGCCTGCAGAGACTCTGGCCACAGGAAGTGTCAGTATCCTTTGGTGCAGCTGTGAATGGTGCCCAGGAGCTGAGCGTCTTGTAGTGCCTGAAGGTAACAACAAAAAACAGAATAATGGGACTCTTCTGTCTCAGCGTTGCCCTCCTGTATGTTTCAGGCTTTGGGAACGATCACTGCAGTGCCTGTCACGGGTCCTCAGGTCAGCTCCTTGCAGAGGTTGGCCGGGCAAGGAGCGGCAGTGCTACCTCAGGTAAGCAGCCCTCGGGCGGGCCCTGGGGTGTCTGTCTGACCACATACCTGTCCCTTCTTCCCAGGTTAGGCCAAAGACTCTGATTCCAGACAGCCTCCCCGTTGCCCCGGGCCGGGACCGGCCACCCAAGCAGCCCCCAACATTCCAGAAGGCCACCGTGGTCAGCGTCAAGAACCCCAGCCCAGCCCTCCCCACCGCCAACAACACTGTCAGCCATGTGCCAGCGCCCGGCAGCCAGCCCCAGGCCCTCGCCGAGCCCGCCGCCCTCGCCTCTCCGCTGAGCAGTGCGGGGGTGGCCTACGCCATCATCTCCACCTCCCCCAGCAATGCCGCCGCCATGGCCCCCAGCACCGCCGTGTCTGTGGTCAGTGACAGCATCAAAGTCCAGCCCCTCCTCATCAGTGCTGACAACAAGGTGAGTGCCCACCAGCAGGCTCCGGAAAGGGTTGTCCCCTTCACCCCTCCATGGCATCTTCCAGGTCATCATCATTCAGCCTCAAGTGCAGACGCAGCCCGAGAGCACGGCAGAGTCGCGGCCGCCCACAGAGGAGCCATCTCAGGGAGCTCAGGCCACCAAAAAGAAGAAGGAAGACCGGCCCCCGACCCAGGAGAACCCCGAGGTAGGACAGGCCTCTCCGGAGGGCCCAGGCCCGTTAATGCTCCTTTGTCTGTTCCTTCCCTCAGAAAATCGCCTTCATGGTAGCGCTAGGCCTGGTTACCACGGAACATTTGGAAGGTAAGGAAGGATCCAGGTAGCAGCAGGTTGGGACCCAGTAACTGCTGTGTCTGTGCCTTTCCAGAAATCCAGAGCAAGCGACAGGAGCGGAAGAGAAGAAGCACAGCCAACCCTGCCTACAGCGGCCTCCTGGAGACCGAGGTGGGGAACCCGCCAGCCCCATGCCACCAGGAGGGGTGTGTTGTTTTGTTTTCTGTCCCTGCAGAGGAAACGGCTGGCCTCCAACTATCTCAACAACCCCCTGTTCCTCACAGCGAGAGGTAAGCACCGGCTTCAGGCCTTCTGCCAGAGCAACGTGTTCTCCGCCCTTCTTCCCTGTGCTAGCCAATGAGGACCCCTGCTGGAAGGTACGTGTCCCCTCCCTCCGTCTTCACACTTCTGACCTGTCTCCTGCCCTCCCTTCTCTTCCAGAACGAGATCACCCACGATGAGCACTGTGCCGCCTGCAAGCGAGGGGCCAACCTGCAGCCCTGCGGCACCTGCCCGGGGGCCTACCACCTCAGCTGCCTGGAGCCGCCCCTCAAGACGGCGCCCAAGGGCGTGTGGGTGTGCCCCAGGTGCCAGCAGAAGGTACAGGAGGCTGTGTGACCCCCTCACCCCAGTCCACTTTTTCATCTCCCCGTCTGCTCCCCAGGCCTTAAAGAAAGACGAGGGTGTGCCCTGGACTGGGATGCTGGCCATCGTGCACTCTTATGTCACCCACAAGACAGGTGAGGCATCCCTGGGGAGTGGAAAAGGGTACCCTCTCCAGGGACCTGGCCTTCTCTTTTCTAGTCAAAGAAGAGGAGAAGCAGAAGCTGCTGCAACGAGGCAGTGAGCTGCAGAACGAGCACCAGCAGCTGGAGGAGCGGGACCGGCGGCTGGCGTCAGCAGTGCAGGTGTGCCCCGGGGCCTGGGGGAGGCTGGCCTCGAGACCCTTTCCCCTGACCTTCTCCCCAACAGAAATGCCTGGAGTTGAAGACAAGCCTGCTGGCCCGCCAGAGGGGCACCCAGTCATCCCTGGACCGCCTGCGGGCCCTCCTGAGACTGATACAGGGCGAGCAGCTGCTCCAGGTCACCATGACGACCACTAGCCCTGCCCCACTGCTGGCCGGGCCCTGGACCAAGCCCTCAGTGGCAGCCACACACCCCACCGTCCAGCACCCCCAGGGCCACAACTGACCCCGAGGGACCAGTCTTCATACCCACGGAAAGTTATTGGGACCCTGCTTACACAGCCTGGGGGTTCTGTCGGCCTTAATTCATAAACACTATGAATTTCAGACAAAAATTAACCAGACAGAGGAGAGGAGGGAGGAAGAGCTGGGCGAGAGGCCTAGAGCCAGGACCAGGTGGGGGTGCGGCCCTGTGCCCTCCAAATTCACAGGGGGTACCTAGGAGCCAGGTGGGGTACGACAGGCTGGGGCACACAGTCTCCCCCCGGCCACCTCGGGGCTGCCTGGGCCTCTGGCTTCCAGGCCCTGCTCTCCACGGCCTCCCTCTGGCCCGTTGGAGGGGCAGGCTGAGGCTGTGGAGGGGACAAGCACGCCCCCCAGAACGCAGTCTCCACTGAGGGCACCGCCTATTGGTGTCCTGTGGGAGGGCGAGCTGAGAACACATGGACTAGCTGAGTGGTAGCGGTAGTTGGGACGAGAAGCGGGGTAGTGGATCTAGGTAGTTCCTCAATGCCCCACGCTCCTAGGAGGTCCCCCTGGGGTGGGCGGGCGGGCCTGGGGCACTCCGTCGCCTTTGCAGAACCACCTGGGCCCCTTTCTGTCAGTATTATTAGGGTTACGAATTGCAGCTGTTTAACTTGAAAGACACTGTCGGAGGTGAGCATCTGGGCGCCGGGACGCTGCAGTGATCCCCGCCAGAGCCTGTGCCCTTCCTGCTCCGTCTTTGGGGTCCTCAAGGCTGCCTCCTTCCTTTTGCCAATCTCTTGGACTCAGTTTGCCGTTGATGCGTTTTTCTCATGGAGTTTCTGGGCAGAGTGGAGCTGCAACCCTGTTGTGGGGGGCAGCATTTGGCAGGTTTTCTCCTTGGGGTTGAATCATTCAACTTAACGACTGAAGCCCTTTCTTGTCTCCTTTGGAAGAGCCGATAAGTATTCCACTCCTCCCTTCTTGCCAGTGCAGACACTATGCCAAAAAATAACTTCACACTTTTGTATGGCGTTTTTATTGTGAGATATTTAATGTGAATGGTTGGGGGGACTCTGGCTGACTTCCTTTCTGCTTCTAGTAGTCTCTGCTTCAAGGTACAAATGGGAACACCTCCCCTCGGGAAGCCTGGCCAAGCTGGAAGATCCGGCAGGTTTTTTACGAGCCGGGTGGAGGGTTGGGGAGGAAAGAAAGGGCGGTGGCTCGGGAGGTTCCGGCCTTCGGGGACCAGACTTGCTGCCAAGGGCTTCTGCATCCAGGGTGGGCAGTGGCAGCTTGTCACCCTTGCCCGATTCCCACATCCCAGTCCTGAGGGACTCAGCACAACAGGATAAGCGTCCAGGAGCCACGGGCTCCCACCCCGAGCATATCACATGGTGCCGAATTGCACTGAACACGCGTGTGTGCATCGCACGCGGCCACGACCACAGACACGCATGCACACACGCAGAGGTGCAGAGCGAGGAGGCCGGCAAATCCCGCAGCTGCCACGGTCCCTCCTGTCATTCTCACGACTCCGGGAGAAACTGTGCTGTATGATACAGATCTATTTTAATACACTTACCACTGGGTGAACAAGATTTTTATATTCTTTTATTGATGAACAAAGTGAACCGTGTGAGGCACACGTCTTCTATATTGGCTACTCTGTGCCAAGTATGCATTACCGCGTGGCTTGCGATGTCCATGTCTTCAGCTTCCTTTTCTGTTGGTTTGGTTTTCTTCGCGGATGGATTGAGTTACATGTTTTAACAGTGTAATGGGAGGATCTGAAAGGTTGGACCCGGGAGGGGTAGCTGCCGATGTGTCTTGAGATTGTTAGGTTTTTTTTGGACCAAGGAGGACCGTCCAGTGGGTAGTGAGGATAGAGAAAAAGTGTTTGTCTTAAATACGCCAATGTAGTTTTCCTTCTTTACAATGTATTAAACTCGATCGATGATTTCAAAGCCCTGTGGTTTTGGTGTCCTTGCGTTGCGGA